CTTTCCTTCGCACCCCACCCCCATTTCCTATTAGGTGTGTTTGAATAAACAGAACCTTCATTTCCGTCATTTTCAATGAAGTAAGCACACTGGTCTGCAGACAGTGTCTCAAAGCTGGTGCCCAGAGCGTATGAGTGGTATCAAGGCTAATACCAAAAACCACGGGATGATTACAAAGGAAATGGCCATCCCTTTCATAAAACTCAGAACAGACAGAAGCAGTGTATGTAGAAATGCTTTAAAAAGAAAAAGAAAAAAAAAACCCAAACATACCCCATATCCTGGAAGCACCTTACTTGATTTTCTTTGTAGTAATTTTTTCTGCTATGGAAATAAGCCGATTTCAGGAGGAGTAGAGATGGGGAAGGTAGGGGAAAATATTACAGAAAAGTTAACGTTTGAGACCATTTATGCCATCCATCAAAGAAGGCTGTGTGATCTGAAATTACACAATATGATCAGAAAATAATTGACAGACGTGATGGATGAATCTGCTTCGACACAGCCGTGTAAAACGAAACATAATTTCTTCTTGTTTACTGGCACACGTAAAAATAAATGTTCTATAACACAAACATTTAAATGAGAAGGTGCCAAACACAAGCCTGTTCGATTTGATTTGATTCATCTGAACCATGTGATTGCAACAGTTTCTTCTTCTTTCCCTCATACTTTCTCTCTGTGGACTGTATTCACATATACAGTGAGTAATACCCGTGCGTTTATTTTTATGCGTTAGAAAGCAGGAAGGGTAAACAGATACGCATGTCTGATGCTCAGTTTTATAGATAGAATTTATGATTTCAAAGAGGTCCCTGATGTGTTCTGTCTGTGGTCTTCAGATATTGTTCCTCCGTTCAGAAGGGAGTGAAATCAGAGTGTAGGATTCTGCATTAATCTCCACTCCAGATGGTGATATTCCAAATAGTCTTTTTAAGGTGAGCATGTGACCTACTGTACGGCCGAGGGGCTTGGGAGTCACGTGATGGAATGAATAATACGTCTGATAGAGCTTTGATTAGACAACTGACCTGATTACCATCTGCAGCCACGAGAAGCAAAGTTGACATTTCTGGATCACTCTCCCCAGACGCGTCACTTGCCCACAAGCGGGACACGGCAGTCTCGCTGAGCCAGCTGTGCAGAGGGACAGATGGAAGAAAGCTAGAGATGCTGCTTCGTGGGCGCTGAAGTTGCAGAACTTGGGCTGGTTTTCTTTCTTCCCATCCCCCCTCCTCCTGACAAACCACATCTTGACTCAGATGGTCGAAAGAAAAACTCTTTCAGTTATTTGATATTTGGGAACCCTCCAGGAGACCATAACTTATTTTTGAGGGAGGCTCCTTCTCTCCCTTTGCTGGGAACACACACACACACACACACACACACACACACACACACACACACACACAGCTGTACACCATGGTGGTTCAGGCTGCAGTGGCTCCGAATAGATCCCAAAGACTTTTACTGAAAATTCCTTATGGATCTCTGAGAAGGCGCAGCGTTGAAAGGGTAAGCTACGTGGCGGGTTGTTTGCTTCTCAGTCTCAGTGACTACCATTTCTCTTCCCTCTTAGATGACGGAGGGCCGCCGATGTCAAGTACATCTTCTTGATGACAGGAAGCTGGAACTCCTAGTACAGGTAAATCGCTTTTGGTCAACTTTCTGAGTTTCCTTACCCTTCTTCCATTGTATTCTTCTTGCAGCCCAAGCTGTTGGCCAAGGAGCTTCTTGACCTTGTGGCTTCTCACTTCAATCTGAAGGAAAAGGAGTACTTTGGAATAGCATTCACAGATGAAACGTAAGTACTGCCTTGAGCCCTCACAGCCCGAAACCCCTAACCAATTTGTCTCTATTTTCTTCAGGGGACACTTAAACTGGCTTCAGCTAGATCGAAGAGTATTGGAACATGACTTCCCTAAAAAGTCAGGACCCGTGGTTTTATACTTTTGTGTCAGGTATGTACACCTGGTGTCTATACTTTTGCTTCTCTGTGGTTCACGCACCATTTTTCTCTTTCAGGTTCTATATAGAAAGCATTTCATACCTGAAGGATAATGCTACCATTGAGCTTTTCTTTCTGAACGCGAAGTCCTGCATCTACAAGGTAGGAACTCCCTCTCCCTCAATTTCCCTCTGACTTGTCTTCGTTTGTTGCTTTTTCCTTTCAGGAGCTTATTGACGTTGACAGCGAAGTGGTGTTTGAATTAGCTTCCTATATTTTACAGGTAAGTTGTTTTTCTCCTCCTCTTTATGTCCCATTTCGCTGATGTTGAATTTTTTCTTCTACAGGAGGCAAAGGGAGATTTTTCTAGGTAAGTTTACAATTTTGTTGTTGTGTTGTTTAGTGAGTGCGTTTCTGGGCATTCTCTCTTTCAGCAATGAAGTTGTGAGGAGTGACTTGAAGAAGCTGCCAGCCCTTCCCACCCAAGCCCTGAAGGAGCACCCTTCCCTGGCCTACTGGTAAGACCCCTGGAGTCTTCCCCAGGAGCGAGCCAACAACAGCATTCTTTTCTTCTAATTACAGTGAAGACAGAGTCATTGAGCACTACAAGAAACTGAACGGTCAGACAAGAGGTCAAGCAATCGTAAAGTAAGTGGCCCCTTCCCAGCTCACATGGGGACTGTGTTTGTGTATCTTCGTGTTGTCATTCCAGCTACATGAGCATCGTGGAGTCTCTCCCAACCTACGGGGTTCACTATTATGCAGTGAAGGTGAGTAGACTCATTTGGTGAAGGTTACCAAACATATTCACCCAAACTTTTTTTGATATCCTAGGACAAGCAGGGCATACCATGGTGGCTGGGCCTGAGCTACAAAGGGATCTTCCAGTATGACTACCATGATAAAGTGAAGCCAAGAAAGGTAAGGCTGGTCTCCTGCTTGGGTTTAACTCCCTGAGTTTTAAACTACACTGTTTTCTGTCCAGATATTCCAATGGAGACAGTTGGAAAACCTGTACTTCAGAGAAAAGAAGTTTTCCGTGGAAGTTCATGACCCACGCAGGTAAGCTTGAAAAGTCCTTTTCTTGCGGGATGGGGATTGAACCTTGTGATTCTTGCTTCCCCAGGGCTTCAGTGACAAGGAGGACGTTTGGGCACAGCGGCATTGCAGTGCACACGTGGTATGCATGTCCGGCATTGATCAAGTCCATCTGGGCTATGGCCATAAGCCAACACCAGTTCTATCTGGACAGAAAGCAGAGTAAGGTGAGTGACCAGACCTCTCACCAAGCCCGGGCACTTCTTTGACCTGCTTCCCTTTCCATTCCAGTCCAAAATCCATGCAGCACGCAGCCTGAGTGAGATCGCCATCGACCTGACCGAGACGGGGACGCTGAAGACCTCGAAGCTGGCCAACATGGGTAGCAAGGGGAAGATCATCAGCGGCAGCAGCGGCAGCCTGCTGTCTTCAGGTAGGCAGAGGCCAGCTGGAGGGACGCCCCCTGCTGGCCAAGTAACCCCACTGTTTATCGACAGGTTCTCAGGAATCAGATAGCTCGCAGTCGGCCAAGAAGGACATGCTGGCTGCCTTGAAGTCCAGGCAGGAAGCTCTGGAGGAAACCCTGCGTCAGAGGCTGGAGGAACTGAAGAAGCTGTGTCTCCGAGAAGCTGTAAGCCTTTCCTAGCTCATCCCGTTGAAATTTGCTCACTCCGAATGCCATTTCACATATGCAGGAGCTCACGGGCAAGCTGCCAGTAGAATATCCCCTGGATCCAGGGGAGGAACCACCCATTGTTCGGAGAAGAATAGGAACAGCCTTCAAACTGGATGAACAGAAAATCCTGCCCAAAGGAGAGGTGCGTCCTTCCTTTCTGTTGTTGGATTCTCTAGTAACCCAAACCGGTGCTTTCCCTCCCACAGGAAGCTGAGCTGGAACGCCTGGAACGAGAGTTTGCCATTCAGTCCCAGATTACGGAGGCCGCCCGCCGCCTAGCCAGTGACCCCAACGTCAGCAAAAAACTGAAGAAACAAAGGAAAACCTCGTATCTGAATGCACTGAAGAAACTGCAGGAGATTGAAAATGCAATCAATGAGAACCGCATCAAGTCTGGGAAGAAACCCACCCAGAGGGCTTCGCTGATCATAGACGGTCAGTGCCAACCGGGCTGCCCCCACCCCACTAACTCATAGGCTATTGCTTTTTGTCTTCTCAGATGGAAACATTGCCAGTGAAGACAGCTCCCTCTCAGATGCCCTTGTTCTTGAGGATGGTAGGTTTATGCATTTCCTGCTTACAAACCTAGGCTCAGTTCCTCTCTTCCTGTCTTTGTGCAGAAGACTCTCAGGTTACCAGCACAATATCCCCCCTACATTCTCCTCACAAGGGACTCCCTCCTCGGCCACCGTCGCACAACAGGCCTCCTCCTCCCCAGTCCCTGGAGGGACTCCGACAGATGCACTATCACCGCAACGACTATGACAAGTCACCCATCAAGCCCAAAATGTGGAGTGAGTCCTCTTTAGATGAACCCTATGAGAAGGTCAAGAAGCGCTCCTCTCACAGCCATTCCAGGTGAGCTGCATCGTGAATGAGGCCAAATGAGGGCGGTGACCACGTGGCATCCTTGGCTTTGCAGCAGCCACAAGCGCTTCCCCAGCACAGGAAGCTGTGCGGAAGCCGGCGGAGGAAGCAACTCCTTGCAGAACAGCCCCATCCGCGGCCTCCCGCACTGGAACTCCCAGTCCAGCATGCCGTCCACGCCAGACCTGCGGGTCCGGAGTCCCCACTACGTCCATTCCACGAGGTGAGTCTGCCTGGCCTTCCTGCTCAGACCAACCCCCAGACCAACCCGGGTCGTCTCCCGGCAGGTCGGTGGACATCAGCCCCACCCGACTGCACAGCCTCGCACTGCACTTTAGGCACCGGAGCTCCAGCCTGGAGTCCCAGGGCAAGCTCCTGGGCTCGGAAAACGACACCGGGAGCCCCGACTTCTACACCCCGCGGACTCGTAGCAGCAACGGCTCAGACCCCATGGACGACTGCTCGTCGTGCACCAGCCACTCGAGCTCGGAGCACTACTACCCGGCGCAGATGAACGCCAACTACTCCACGCTGGCCGAGGACTCGCCGTCCAAGGCGCGCCAGAGGCAGAGGCAGCGGCAGCGGGCGGCGGGCGCACTGGGCTCAGCCAGCTCGGGCAGCATGCCCAACCTGGCGGCGCGCGGGGGTGCGGGGGGCGCGGGGGGCGCGGGGGGCGGTGTGTACCTGCACAGCCAGAGCCAGCCCAGCTCGCAGTACCGCATCAAGGAGTACCCGCTGTACATCGAGGGCGGCGCCACGCCCGTGGTGGTGCGCAGCCTGGAGAGCGACCAGGAGGGCCACTACAGCGTCAAGGCTCAGTTCAAGACGTCCAACTCCTACACGGCGGGCGGCCTGTTCAAGGAGAGCTGGCGCGGCGGCGGCGGCGACGAGGGCGACACGGGCCGCCTGACGCCGTCGCGATCGCAGATCCTGCGGACTCCGTCGCTGGGCCGCGAGGGCGCCCACGACAAGGGCGCGGGCCGTGCCGCCGTCTCAGACGAGCTGCGCCAGTGGTACCAGCGTTCCACCGCCTCGCACAAGGAGCACAGCCGCCTGTCGCACACCAGCTCCACCTCCTCGGACAGCGGCTCGCAGTACAGCACCTCCTCCCAGAGCACCTTCGTGGCGCACAGCAGGGTCACCAGGATGCCCCAGATGTGCAAGGCCACGTCAGGTGAGAGGGGGCGGCCAGGTGCACGCGGGAAGCTCTCTGCCTTTCTTGCACCACCTGCATGTAGCTGCCTTACCTCAAAGCCAGAGAAGCTCGACACCGTCAAGTGAAATTGGAGCCACCCCCCCAAGCAGCCCCCACCACATCCTAACCTGGCAGACTGGGTGAGTTCTCCTTCTATGTTCTTCACTGTGTCTTCTCTTCCTCCTCCTGCTTTCCTTTGTTCAGAGAAGCAACAGAAAACTCACCCATTCTGGATGGGTCTGAGTCTCCACCTCACCAAAGTACTGATGAATAGAGGTACCGTAAGGGGAGTTTTGTTCCTACTGCCCCTGTCTCATCTCCTTTCTTGGGCCTCCCACAGGAGCTACAATGATAGCTGTTTCCTGGATTCCTCCCTCTATCCAGAACTAGCTGATGTCCAGTGGTACGGGCAGGAAAAAGCCAAGCCCGGGACCCTCGTGTGAGCCAGCCCGGCCTAATCTGACCGCCTCAACGCCATTCTGAGATCACCTCACTGCCTCTCATTTGCCTTACCCAGACGCACCGTCACCCTGCACCAGCTTTGGCCCTCAGCACTTTTTTTCTCCTGTCTCCGCATTCCCTCCCCCTTGAAAACCTGACTGAGGAGACATTCTGGAAGGTTCCGGTCCCACTGTGTGTCCCCTGGCGCTCTTGCCCATAGAGAGCCAGACACCAATCCTCAATGGCACCTTGGTGGCTTCCCTCTGCCATGACAGCCCCTAGGCCAGGAACCATCAGGGGGGCCAGCCGGCATCCAATTCCTGCGGATAAGTAGCGTTGGGAGAGAACGGGAAAGGGGACTTGAGTTACAGGGTGACCCAGAAAGACGATTCAGCTGTGTCCAGCCTGCCACCCATACGTAGGCCAACCAAGCACTTCATGAAGAGGAGGCCTCGTGGCATATTCAGTTTACACCTGAAATATTCCTTGATGGGACAGCTTGTGGGGATGGCTATGGGGGAAGGGGAGGTTGAGAAAGGAAGTTCTCGACACCAGAAATGCATCGGAGGACCACAATCAGTTCTATGCTGCCAAAGATTAAAAATAAATAAAAACATAAAAAATTAAGAGGGGCCAAGAGGAAGACATTCTTTCTGCAAGGAAATTTCTTTTAAATTCTGAACTGCTACTACACACAAGTGAAAGTCAACCCTATGTAAACTGGTGTCCTCTCTCTAGCCCTCTCCCTTACTGGCCCACTTCTCTCTCCGTAGAGAGCCTGAAAAACTGCCCCAATGCCACGGTAAAGGCGAGGAAGTCTTGGCTGGCGTTGCTGACTCACAGTCGCCATCCATCTGGACACAAAGAGAGACCTGTGGGAGTCGTAGAGGGTACTGTTAGCCCCGGTCCATGCAGGGGGTTCAGCCGAGCCCAAGACTCAAAGCTGCTTTCCTTTCAGGATTTGTAGTAACGTAAGGTGATAATGGCCAAAAGTGGTTCTCTCTCATTAAACCAACCAGTAAAAGCGTATCCTATTTTTTTGCACAAGGTGTTTCATTTTCGTTTTTATGGGAAACCAAGGGAAAAGCACATTGCGATCCATTCAGTGTTTAACTGTCGTGGCTCATTTTCTGTTCGTTAGCACTTGTGTGACAAAAGAGCTCAGATCCGACTTCTCCTATGTGTCACTTATTCCAAGAACCCAACTATGCCCTTAGGTAGAAAGATTTGACTCGTGTGTCTACTAGCCAACAGGCAGAGCAGGGTTGAAAAAAATATCAGCTCCCAAAGGGCCCATGTGTCTACATCATCAGTTACTGTCATGCACCACATTTGTGTGCAGATACCAAAAGAGGAGGAAAGAAGAAAAAAATTAATGTGTGGGAGCTGCACGTTTACATGTTTTGAGCTATGCTTCAAACACAACTGGAAAGCCATCAATCTTCAAAGGCCTCAAAAATACTTTTATAGTAACAAGTGCACGACTTTAGTTGGGTTATTCAAGATGGCACAAAAAGGTTTCCGCAGAGGTGGTATGCTGTGCTTTTGGCGCAAGTGGTGGGGGGATGGGGTGGGGGTGGAATTTTTTTCTCACTCTAATGACTTCCTATTGGAAAGGCATTGACAGCCAGGGACAGGAGCCAGGGTGGGGGTAGTTTTGTGGGAAAGCAGAACTGAAGTTAGCTTAAGCATAAAAACAAAGAAAAATCTTCGCTTTTCATGTATGTGGAATCCAAGAATAACCATAGGCTCTACCAGACCAGAAGGGTAAGGATGGACACTAAAATGAAACAAATACCAAGGTATTCCTTCTGCTGCAGCCTGGAGACCACCGAGAGTCGAGCTGGGGCACACACACACCTGGCCGGGACCCGGCAGGGACAAGGCGGGCCGTGGCCTCCTCCACCAAGTCTCTCTAGACAATTCAGGGCCTGCTTTCCCCAGCTCCATGCATGGCTGGACTGGTGATTCCAGGGTGCAGAAGGGATTCATATTCCCAGAACGCTTTAAGTGTACACCTGCAGGATAAAGAGATACCGGTTACATTATTAAATGATTCTAGGGATTCACTGGGGGATATTTTTGTTGCTTTTACTTTCATGGTTAGAGCTACAAAGAACAGTGATTTTTTTTTTTTCTCCCTTCCCCATTCAGAAACATTATACATTGGGCCATTTTTCTTTCTCCCAAAGAAGATTCATGGATAGTCAGACTGAACTGTGTGCAACAGGAAAAGTCAAAAGGGAAAAGGTAGCTGATGAGGTTACATGGTTACATGTTCTACATCATGCATAGTAGCTTGAAATCTAGTCTGGAGAAAACTGGATCAAGATTCTAGCCCACTGGAGTTGCAAGGAATGAGAGGCAAAAATTCTAAAGATTTGGGTTATATTTTCAACTTGGGGGACAGAGAGAAATGGAGAGCAGGAATTACAGTTCCAACAAACATCATGATAGTCTGGTAGTCAAGACAGAGATTAAGTAAAACAGGTTTTACTGTTTAGCTGAGTTCAGTTAATACAAAATGTACATAAAACGTTAGTCCTTTGAGACTGACATGATTAATGATCAGTGTGGTGGGAAATGATGTAGTTATTGTACACAAGCACTTGCAAACTCTTTATCCCTATTTCTTTAAAACAAAATAAGGTGAAATACGAAGTCCTTGGTCTGATATAAAGCCCCTATTGGATTCTTCGGATGCGTAAAAGAAATTGCCTGTTTCAGCCAGAAGACTGGTGAAAACACATACATCAGACTATGTTGTGAGCCAGGTTGATTTTTTATTTTATTATATGCAGGTGAGTGTTGAAACTGTTAAAATTCCAATTTGTTTTCATTCAGTATTAGTTTAGTTCTAAATATAGCAAACCCCATCCAGGTGCTATCAGATGACCAGTTACTGCTTAGTTAACTAGGTGTAAAGTTTTACATATACATTAATGTCAATAGTTTATTACAAGTTGTGTAAAATGGACTCTAGTTTAATAATGGGGGAAAAAAGATTAGGTTGCTCCTGAAACTGACTGTAGAGCATGTAAAATGATTTTACTGGATTCTGTTCAACTGTAATCAATGAAAAAGATGTACGTTGTAGACAAAGTTGCAGAATTAAAAAAAGAAATCTGCTTTTAATTTATTCTTTTTGTATTAAGAATTTGTATAGTACCTTTACATTTTGCAAAACAGTGTTGTCAACACTTATTAAAGCATTTTCAAAATGAAAAGATCCCAGCTGCCTCCTGGAGATTTTGTTCCTTT